TGGGGCAGAAACTTCTTTGAAACGGGGGTCTTATGACCTACAGTCAATAGGGTAGATCAGATAATTTCTTCTTTTTTTGAGACAGCACTTTGGGAGACCAAGACGGGAGGACGGCTTGAGCCCAGGAGTTGGGGATCAGCCTGGGCTCAGCACAGTGAGATCTCATTTCTACAGGAAAAAAAAATATAATTATGTGTGTGTGTGTGTGTGTGTGTGTGTGTATATATACATACAATCTTTTTTTTTTTTTTGAGACGGAGCTTTACTCTGTCACCCCGGCTGGAGTGCAGTGGCATGATCTCAGCTCACTGCAACCTCTGCGTCCTGGGTTTAAGCAATTCTCCTGCCCCAGCCTCCCGAGTAGCTGGGACTATAGGCGCCCGCCACCACGCCCGGCTATTTTTTGTATTTTTAGTAGAGACAGTTTCACCATGTTGGCTAGGCTGGTCTCGAACTCATGACCTCAGGTGATCCACCCGCCTCGGCCTCCCAAAGTGCTGGGATTACAGGCGTGAGCCACCGCGCCCGGCCAGAAAAATATTTTTAAATTAGAAGGGCCTGGTGAATGACACTGCTACTCAGGAGGCCGAGGCAGGAGGATCGCTTGAACCTGGGAGGTCGAGGCTACAGTGAGCTGTGATCGCACCACTGCACTCCAGCCTGGGCGACAGACCAAGATCTTGTCTCAAAAAAAAAAAAAAATTGTTATGGAGTATATTTTCCAAGGCAGAGTGGATGAAGTTAGAAGCACCGAATAAATACAGGACTCTGAGATCCGTATAACCTGGGCGCCCCGTGGAACCCAGGAGCCTCACAGGGGCACACAAGCGCACCCAGAGCGCGCCGTCCTGCTCCCAAGGGGCGCCGACTGCGCGCGCAGCCCGCGGACCGCGAAACTGCTGCTTAACGGTCGGCCCCGCCCAGTTGGCCGCGCAAGTTCTCAAAGAGGGCGGGGCCGGGAGCACGCGTCACAACACACTCGTCCGCGGGAGCGCAGCTGGCCAGGGGCGGGGTCGGCGCATGCGCAGAGGGTGCGAGCTTGAAGGCGGGAAAATACGGAATGGAGCGACAGGGAGTACGCGGCGCTTGTTTCCTTCTCGCGCGTGGCTCCTTGGCCTCCGTCCTGACTGTGCTTGCAGGTGGACGTGCCCCATGTGAAATGCAAAGACCAGGAACCGCAGCCCTTGGGGGAGAGCAAGGAGCATCCGCGGTGGGAAGAGAACTGCGAGGAGGAAGCTGGTGGAGGGCCAGCTAGGTGAGGAAGATCCCAGCCCTATGGGTCTACACCAGGTTTCTTGCCCTTGTGTCGCCACCTCCAGTGCCAGTTGCCAGCTGACGGTCCTGGAAGGGAAGTCGGGACTCTACTTCTCCTCTCTGGACTCAAGCATTGACATCCTGCAGAAGAGAGCCCAGGAGCTGATCGAAAACATCAACAAGAGCCGGCAAAAGGACCATGCACTCATGACCAACTTCAGGAACAGCCTGAAGACCAAGGTGACAGACTCCACCCAGCGAGAGGGGGGATTATTTTCCGAGAACACATCTTATTGTTTAACAGGTTTCGGATCTGACAGAGAAATTAGAGGAGAGGATCTATCAGATTTATAATGACCACAACAAGATCATCCAGGAAAAGCTCCAAGAGTTCACCCAGAAAATGGCAAAGATCAGCCATTTGGAGACAGAGCTCAAACAAGTCTGCCACAGCGTGGAGACTGTGTACAAAGACCTGTGTCTCCAGCCTGAGGTATGAGTAAACTCACAGGGGGGGCGCTGCCTCGGCACTGCTAACCTGGGTTTCTTTTTTACAGCAGAGCCTAAGACTCAGATGGGGGCCAGACCACTCTAGGGGAAAGTCCCCACCACGTCCCGGCAACTCACAGCCCCCAGACGTGTTCGTTTCTTCTGTGGCTGAAACTACTTCTCAGGTGGTTACCAGTAAACCGGCCTGACACCTTGGTCCCTTTAAAATCAATTTTCATGTATCCCCAGGCCACTGCTTCAGAAGTACAGACCAACAGAGATGGTGAATGCTGACAGCTGCCGGGAGACTCACGCCTTAGTGACAGTCTCCAGGAGAAGACTGTGAGGCCACCATTTGGGCCACACTGAGAAATTGTTTTTCATGGTTCTATAATGCATCTTGGCAGAAAAAAACAAAAACCCAAAGCTCCTTGTGCTGAACTCCCAAAATGTAGCAAGTCCAGCCCCTGCCATAGGCCCAGGCTTCGTGCTCCCCACCCTTGGCAAGTTCTCCCCACCCCCAGCCCCACAGTTTATTAAATGTTTGATTTTCAACCTGGCCACGCTTCCTTGCCACAGAGGCTGAAAGCACCCCTGAGCTCCAAGGAAACACAGCAAGCCCTTTCTTACCCTCGGGAGGGATAGGAGGGACAGCACATCGGAAGAGCAGTCACTTGCCTCAGCTGACCTCTGCCCATCTGAAGCCGCCTCTCCCAGAGAATCCCACACCCCATGCCCTGGTGTCTCATCCTTTGCTCCTCCCCAGCTCCTTGAAGCAGAAGGCAGATTGTAGCCTCCTTTTTAGAGCCAATTCTGTTTACTTCCTAAAGTACAAACCTATTTTTTTTAAATATAGATAGGGTCTCACTCTGTCACCCAGG